ATCTAGAAAGACGAAGTGCACTAGCCCCTGTGCACTGTGGCAGGAGTTTAAAAAGCAGTGAACTCAAGATATTAAGGAAACACAAAGGAAACTTTCCTTGGCTTTTACCCTTGAACCTCGCTGAACTTCTTAGATTCCGTTCATTAAAATTAGAATAATAATTCCTTGTTAATATACTTTGTGGCGTTGCAGGATCCCAAGGGCCAAAGCTCCCAGAAAAATATAAAGAACAACTCAAGGTAGGGATTTTTGATTGGTGAGGTAATGATGCTAATCTGTACATTGAAAAGACTGTTTCATTTCAGCTGTGCTATAGGAAAGCAAACAGTTGCAACTCGCCAGTACCTTATCAAGGAGAGAAAAAAAAAAAGGCCGCGCATGGTGGCTCATGCCTGTAATCCCAGCAGTTTGGGAGGCCGAGGCAGGAGGATTGCTTGAAGCCAGAGTTTGAGACCAGAAATACCAAGACCCTGTCTTTACTAAAAATAAAATTGTCAAGTGTCGTGGCGTGCGCCTGTGGTCCCAGCTACTCAGCAGGGTGAGGTGGGAGGATCGCTTAAGCCCAGGAGTTCGAGGCTGTAGTGAGCTATGATCGTGCCACTGCACTCCAGCCTGGGCAAAAGAGCGAGACCTTGTCTCTAAAAAAACCAAAACGAACCAGGTTCGGCCTAATGCAGAAGGAAATCCGGAGCAATCCCCAAAGTCAACGCCTTGGAAAGGTTCGCCCTGGGTCTCAGTACTCCGGGGCATGCGCGTCCTGCCGCTCGCTCTCGGGGAGCTCCCACCAACACCGCCCTCATCCCCAGCCCCAGGACGGATACCCAAGACCGAGGTCCAGGACCGCACCGACCAAGTCGCGGGCGATCCCTGGCGGCCAGCTACGGCCATTGACCGCTGGGAGCGCGAGGGGCGGGGCGCAGAGCGAGCGCGGGGCGGGGGTGTGGTCTTCTCGCGTGAATTGATGGCGTCATCGAAGCGACGGCCCGGAAGGAAGTCGCGTGCTGAGGGGTGTGACGGTTTTCTTGCTCGTGGGCTCGGACGAGTACGGAGCGCCTGCAGGGACAGCCTGGTACGCGGCCCCCGCCCCTTCGTGCGCGCGCTGGGCCTAGCTGCCGCTCAGGGTCGGGGCTGACCCGTCACTTTCGGGAACCTCAGTCCCAGCAGCTTCTCTCCCTCAGCCGGCCCGCTCCTGGAGAGAGACAGAAACCCTTTTCTGTCGCGTCCTCTCCTTGCGAGCCGCAGGGGGACCGAGCGGAGGCTATTGGAGCCGCAGCCCCAGACCAGGGCGCTTGACCCTCTCTCGGAACGGGGCGGGGAAGGGGCGCGAGTGACCTCGGGGAGGGAAGGGCACTGGCAGGAAAGGACGCAACTGCAGATCGGTAGCCGGAGGCCGCCACGGTAAAATAAGCGCCTCGCAGATGTCCGCGCCCTTCAGGCTTGTTCAGAGCCCTGTCCTGTTTAGGGCCAAAGGAATAACTGGGAAGGTGGATGCGAGGCCAACGAATCCTACCTTGAAACTCTGCTCGCCTGCTGGCTCTGCCACTCCAGCATCTGAAAGGAGTAAATAATGGTTTCCTTTGAAACTGCAGGCAACCACACACATTTTCCCGTGTCTTTTCCCTAGGATAAAGGCTCACTGATGGCTCAGTTGGGAGCAGTTGTGGCTGTGGCTTCCAGTTTCTTTTGTGCATCTCTCTTCTCAGCTGTGCACAAGATAGAAGAGGGACATATTGGGGTATATTACAGGTAAGGCAGAGACAGGGAGAAGCCGGCAACTTGAAGCTGCCTCTCTCTTCCCCCTCCTCTGCAGAGGCGGTGCCCTGCTGACTTCGACCAGCGGCCCTGGTTTCCATCTCATGCTCCCTTTCATCACATCATATAAGTCTGTGCAGGTATGCTTGGCCTCTGTGGTATGGCTGGACGACTTCTAGCACTTTATGTTTCCTCTGTTTCCAGACCACACTCCAGACAGATGAGGTGAAGAATGTACCTTGTGGGACTAGGTAAGGTACCCAGAATAAAGCTTTTAAGCCCACAGTGACTTCTTGTCCATTCTCCCTCCAATAGTGGTGGTGTGATGATCTACTTTGACAGAATTGAAGTGGTGAACTTCCTGGTCCCGAACGCAGGTACGTCTTAACAGTTTATTCCCACCACCAGCTTCTTATGCCAAGCCCTCTCCTTCCCTCTCAGTGTATGATATAGTGAAGAACTATACTGCTGACTATGACAAGGCCCTCATCTTCAACAAGATCCACCACGAACTGAACCAGTTCTGCAGTGTGCACACGCTTCAAGAGGTCTACATTGAGCTGTTTGGTAAGAAAGTCTCTCCTGAGCATGCCGTGCTTACTCCTTTTTCTCCATCTTTTCTTTATTCCAGATCAGATTGATGAAAATCTCAAACTGGCTTTGCAACAGGACCTGACCTCCATGGCCCCTGGGCTGGTCATTCAAGTAAGCATTGCTGCATGGGAGCAGCCCCTCTCTCCCATCAGCTGCTGTTTTAATCTCTCTCCAGGCTGTGCGGGTAACAAAGCCCAACATACCAGAGGCAATCCGCAGAAACTACGAGTTGATGTGAGTATACCCTCCGCCTGGGCTGTGACCACATAGCTGCCTCACGGCTTTTTCTTCTCTTCAGGGAAAGTGAGAAGACAAAGCTTCTCATTGCCGCCCAGAAACAGAAGGTGGTGGAAAAGGAAGCAGAGACAGAGCGGAAGAAGGCGCTCATTGGTCTGAATGTGGTTCTGTGATCCCCCTTTCCACAGAACCGTAATCCTCACTATCATTTATTCAGAGGCAGAAAAAGTGGCCCAGGTGGCTGAGATCACCTACGGGCAGAAGGTGATGGAGAAGGAGACTGAGAAGAAGATTTCAGAAATTGAAGGTAAGCAGAAGTGGCAGTCATGCCTGAGTCCTTCACCAAGTTCACTGCACTCCTTCCCCCTCAGATGCTGCATTTCTGGCCCGGGAGAAGGCAAAGGCAGATGCTGAGTGCTACACTGCTATGAAAATAGCCGAAGCCAATAAGGTAAAGACCCCGCACAGCCTGATAAAAAGGAGTAAGTCTTCCATACTTTTTTTTTTTTTAACAGCTGAAGCTAACCCCTGAATATCTGCAGCTGATGAAGTACAAGGCCATTGCTTCCAACAGCAAGATTTACTTTGGCAAAGACATTCCTAACATGTTCATGGACTCTGCGGGCAGTGTGAGCAAGCAGTTTGAGGGGCTAGCTGACAAGCTAAGCTTTGGCTTAGAAGATGAACCCTTGGAGACGGCCACTAAGGAGAATTGAAAAAAACTTGATATGACTGCAAATGATACTTAAGCAGATCTTTATTTTTTAAGATGAATCAGAATGTTCCTCCCTCCCCGACTACCTTCTCTGACTGTCTTCCAGTTACTGTGGTGAAAAAGAAGAAATGAACTTAAATCCACTCCCTTTCTAGGGAAAGGAGGGTGGGGACTGATGATGGGGGGTTTTATTTCAGGTAAGCAGTTTATATGACTTCCAATAAGATTTGTAAATCATGGGCTTGACCTTTGACCTCTAGACACTAATTTTATCCTTTGAGGCTGGCTTAATTAGGGATGCTGTCATTAAGGAGAGGGAGAAATGTAGAGTGTTACCTCCAACTCATTTGATTTCCCTTACTTGGGAAAATGCAGTCCAGTGTTCTCACCTCTGCCTCCAAGGTAGGAGATGTCTGTGGGTGAGGCTCAGCAACTGAGCAAATATGTGCCTGTGAGTTTGCCAGTAGAGCTGTGAAGAAACAGCTGCAGAGAACATTTGACCTTCCTGGCATTCTTGTCTGCATGTGTGTGAGTTATTTTAGAGGTGTGCTTTCTTGAGCCCTCATAAGGAAGTACTGGTGCTAGGTTTTGCAAGATTTTGTATACACTTTGCTCCTTGCCCTAGGGCTCAGAGTGGTGGTTTCTGACTACATTTCTAGAGTCAGAGCTTGATCACCACAACTCAATTATTTCGGCATCTTTTCACCTATGCTGTGATTTGTTTTTTTTTTTTCTTCTCAAAAATTCTGTTCATTGGTTCCACTCAGCATCAAGAAGACAGGGACAAACAACTCAAGTGTCTTAACAGCTGCTGGAGTGGGATCCTTGTTATCTCTTAGCCACTGCAGGACCTGCCTGACAGGTTATGTGTGCACCTCGAGATGAAGTGTCTTTCTATTATTGTAGAGATTCTGTAGTGAAGAGGTCTGACACCATGTGTGGAGGAGGAGGAACGATCAGTCAAGAGATGTCCTGGTCTTAATGCCTGTGGCTTGTGCTGGGAGTGGGTCTGACTTAGTGATAAAAGGACTCTATTCACTAAGTAGCCTGTGTTTTTAAATCCAGGGCTGCAGGCAGCAACGCAAGTCAGGCTGAACATTCAGTCTCCAGAGACAGCTGTGTGGAGCAAATCAGAGTTCATGCCCAAGTCCCCAGGTTGGAATGGCTGTGCCAAAATCCATTCAAAGGGTTTTCTTTTTCATTACTAGGTCAGAACATTTTGAGTCACCTTGGGAGATTCAGGATGGGGAGAGCAAATTTGAACAAAAGGTTTTTCTTATATCCTGAGATTGAGGGGTAGGGGGTGTCCAACCTGTATAGCCCATGGGTTGTGTCTAGAATTAAGTGGAGGGCAGCTATCTGGAGTTAACTTGCAAGCATATTGGTGCCCTCCATGACCACCTCTGGCTTAGGACTTGGCCCTGTTATGAGCTGACCCCCACCCCCCACCCCCCACCCCCCCCCCCCGCCAACTCCTATACCCATCTTCCCTAGGTGAATCTGTGAATGGTCCTTTCTGGCAGCAATCCCTGCCTTCTTTTTGGGCCCATGCCCAGACTTCTGGTTTAAGGAATGGTCCCAGAGCTTGGGCCAGCTTGCTCAGAAGTTTTGGGAGCATTGAGCCTGCCTAGAAAGATACAGTGTTAGCTCCCCTTACTTCAAAGTTGCCCTTCTCTGTTCTGACTCCTGGGACTTCTGGTCCTGGGCACACTTTTTGCAGGCAACAAAATGTGCCTGGGAGTGATGGATTTTAATGTGCTCCAGAGTCCTTTCAGAAGGTGGTCATTTCCCTTGGCCGGGCGCGGTGGCTCACACCTGTAATCCCAGCACTTTGGGAGGCCAAGGCAGGCGGATCACCTGAGGTTAGGAGTTCGAGACCACCCTGGCCAACATGCGAAACCCCATCTCTACGAAAAATAGAAATATTAGCCGGGCATGGTGTCAGGCACCTGTAATCCCAGCTACTTGGGAGGCTGAGGCAGGAGAATTGCTTGAACTCGGGAGGCAGAGGTTGCAGTGAGCCAAGATCATGCCATCCCACTCTAGCTTGGGCAATAGAGCAAGGCTCCGTCTCAAGAAAAGAAGGTCATTTCCCAAGACTAGCATAGGGAGTATCCATTTAAAATACATTCATCTTCCTCCCATTTCCGTGCTATTAATCACTTGTTAGAGCAACATGACATGCCCAGCATCCCACTTCCCGAAAATGTCTACTCCTTCTACTCTGAGCTCTTGTTGCCTAGACCTCAGAAAACACCAATTCACCACAGTAGAACCGGGAGCAGGGATAGCTCAGCTTCTCTGAATAGCACACTTTGCTCAGGTCTTAACTTGAGGGCCTCTCCGGTACTAACATCCTGCGATAGCTTGTCCCATGAGCACAGAAGAGCCTCAGTAGAGTCAAGTCCTGCTGCAGCTGCCCCACCCCAAGTTTCTATCATTTCCTCTTTAAACAAAAAATATGTTATCCTACACATTAGTGTCAATCCAATGGTTGTCTCTTATCTGTCTAAATAGCAAAATCATGAAAATCAGCTGTTTTATTTGCATAGGACAACTAACCTGTCTGTGTAACTTTGTTTTTATTTTAACTCTTACTAGAAAATCTAATCTTAAAACATTTGAATTCTAAACATGTAAAATGTGACAGCCTGCAATTTTGTAGACAGTGAAGTAATGGCTGCTATTTATAAATGGAACATCTATCAAAATAAGTAACTGTTTATAAAATTCAGTTTTTGTAGGGTTTTCCAAGGAAAAATCACCTTGGTTGAATGTTTCTCACTCATTAAACTTTGCAGAAGTGATTCATATTCAGTACTGTTTTTAATCACTTTTTAAAATATAAGGACCGAATGCAAGGAAACCAAAGTTTATTAATAATTTTTATATAACTAAAATAAAATAGATGTGGAGGGATCTGTGATCATATAAAAAGGGAGGGTTACTGAAAGAATTTTAGCAATATATTGATTCAGGAAAAGGAGCTGTTTTATAAATGATCATTCACTGTTCCTATGGTTCTATGTATCTTTCAAACCGATACCTTTACTATTTAAAGAGCGTAAATAGTGAAAGTAAGATGGTCATACTTACTGACTTTATCTATTTAAGTTTGATGGAGATAAACTATATCTTGGCTAGTGGCTACTGTGTCTGTGAATGTAACCAGTACTTCTTTAAGCTCTATTCAGTAGGGTTCCAGCCACTGCTTTTTTGTTGTTTCTAGCCACTGTTTTTTTTTTCTTGTTTCCTTATAAAACAGGTAATAACCAATCATTTTGTGTTTGTATTTCCATTCCTTTTTATTTCTGCCTTTGTGTAGACTGATGATTAAGTAGGCAAACTACTTCTACTTTCAAAGAGCCCCAAGGGCTTAATGACCCCATTTGTAACTGAGAAATGATTCTTGTTTTAGTAATCATTCTATAAATGATACTGCTGGATTGATTGCCGTGGGTTGATAGCTGGAGGAATTGTTTTGGACAATACTAACATGTGAATTTATGTCTTAGTTTTATTTGCAGTCTTGCTAAGTAAAATGAGTCTTTGTATCTACTTTTTTATTAAAGTGAAATTTAGCAATAGTTAATATTAGGTGACATAAATAAAACATCCCAGACTAGTGAGTTAAGTACAAGATCTCTCTAAAAATAAACAGATGAAAATCTATCCCCATTATCGATACAGAATTTGTGAACGTGGCATAATTCTTGGTAGGTGCTATAGAGATTTATCATTTTAAACAGTTCACACACCACTGCAATTCTGCTCCAAAGGACAAAGATATTTTCAAGTGAACCAAAATTCATTTTGATATCAGTTCAGTGGACGAACTCCCAGTCTTTACTCTGGAAAGCTGCCCAGCTTAGGGTTGCCAGATAAAACATAAGATACCTAGTTAAATATGAATTTCAACAATGTACAATTTTTAGTCTAAGTACTATGTGTCCTAAACACTGCATGAGACATACTCATACCAAAGTATTTGTTGCTTATGTGTAATTCATATTTAACTGGGTATCCTGTATTTTTACTTGTTAAGTCCGGCAACCCTAGCCCAGGCTTTCTCAGGTTTTTTTTAACAGGGATCCCAAGCTTTTTCTATTGGTTTGAGAGCCTGCTACACAAATAATATGATCTTAACAATTGAATAGTTATGTTAAGAGTGTAGTTACTGCAGTTAGACTGCCAAAGTTCAAATCACTGCTCTACTACTTCTTAGGTGTGTGGTCTTGAATAAGTTTTTTGACCTCTCTAAGCCTCAGTTTCTTCATTAATAAAATGAGTTGCATGGCTTATATGAAATAATGCATACGAAGGGCTTTCACACTGTACCT